CTCACTAATTTCTTTGAAGTCTTCAAGGATAAGCAGAGTTGATCCATCTGAGAAAGGGATCATGAACTAGACAGAATGAACAGCCTTAGAGGCACAGACTCTTGAACGGGACGGTGGTGGTATGACTAGTGCAGAGTGTTTAGAGATCACTCAGTTTTTAAAGACTGGCCTTTATCGTGTCTCAGTGCAGCCGAGGCAGAGCCTTTGAAGGATGCGATGTTGTCATTCTTACTAATCTAGTCCAGCCGCTGAGGTGACTTTCAACGGCAGACCGTCTCCTGAGCGCCCCAGGTAGAATTTCAAAGTAAGATTACCCTTCTCAACCCCTCCTTTTCTTTTTTACAAATCTTTCACCTGCTCATCACCCACCCCACCAAGCCCCTTCCCCATGTTCAGTACTCTCATTCTGCGCTCTGGCTGATGAGAACTGCCGGCTGTGGCACTTCACCCTTTTAAAAAATGCTCTCGGCCGGGTGCCGTGGCTCACGCCTGGAATCCCAGCACTTTGGGAGGCCGAAGCGGGCGGATCACCTGCAGTCAGGAGTTTGAGACCAGCCTGGCCAACATGGTGAAACCCCATCTCTACCAAACATACAAAAATTAACCGGGCGTGGTGGTGCATGCCTGTAGTTCCAGCTACTCAGGAGGCTGAGGCACAAGAATCGCTTGAACCTGGGAGACGGAGGTTGCAGTGAGCCGAGATTGCACCATTGCACTCCAGCCTGGGCGACGAGAGCGAAACTCTGTCTCAAAAAAAAAAAAAAGAAAAAAATGCTCTCAAAATAACTCACCTGGCAGGGCACAGTGGCTCATGCCTGTAATCCCAGCACTTTGGGAGGCCGAGGTGGGTGGATTGCTTGAGCTCAGGAGTTAGACCAGCTTGGGCAACATGGTGAAATCCTGTCTCTACAAAAAATAAGATAATTAGCTGGGCGTGGTGGTGCATGCCTGTAATCCCAGCTACTTGGGAGACTGAGGTGGGAGGATTACTTGAGCCCCGAAGGTGGAAGTTGCAGTGAGCAGAGATTGGGCCACTACACTCCAGTATGGGTAACAGAGGGAGATACTGTCTCAAAAAAAAAACACAAGAAAAAACTCACCTTTCCCTCACCCACTCTGTGTGATTTCTTTAGGTATTAGAAGGAAGTGATCTATTATCTAATTAAAGTAATTTACAGTAGGATATGATTAACTGCTGTGCTTAACGCTTTAGGCAACTCCATAGGAAAAGAGAAGCTTGTTGACTTGATACGTGAATGTGGGGATGGTGACACTTCACCTCTTTCTGCCAGGCTTTCCAGTTGCAGTCATAGAAAAGCAAGAAACAGTGGCTTGCCAACTCATTTCTGAAAAATTGTTTTGATTTAACCCAACTTTAATTACATTTTTTCCCACTACCCTTCTATCACAGCAATCTGATTAACTTTTTCATAGTGTTCTTTGGTGTGTTTCAAATAATAACAAATCATTTTAGTTTTATAGACTAAGTAAACAATTTTGGAGGCTCTAGTTGAATCGCTGATCAATAGTTTGCATAATAAATCTTGATTGACTAAAATTAATAGCCTCAGAGTTTATGGATTTCTGTTTCTGGGGCTTTCCAAACTCCCCCCTGCCCCCTCACCCCGACTCTCACCCAGGCTGGAGTGCAGTGGCACAATCTCAGTTCACCACTGCAACCTCCACCTCCCAGGTTCAAGCCCTCAGCCTCCCGAGTAGCTGGGATTACAGGCACGTACCACCACACCCTGCTAATTTTTGTATTTTTAGTAGAGACAGGGTTTCTCCATCTTGGCCAGGGTGGTCTTGAACTCCTGACCTCAAGTGATCCGCCCTCCTCAGCCTCCCAAAGTGCTAGGATTGCAGGCGTGAGCCACCACGCCCAGCCTCCCCTGGCCCCTGCCTTTTTTTTTTTTTTAACATTCCCAGTAACAGTTATTTATTTTTCTGACTAGATAAATGATCAGTAAATATTATCTATGTGATTTAGAGAGTAGGAGTTTAGTGTGTAGAGTTTAATAAGATGAAAGTGTTCTTGGGGTCTTGTGAGACTAATAGAACAAGAGTTACTACTGGTTCCACTGTGGAAAAATTTATAGGAACTGTAGTCTTTATAATAATCCCTTTAAGGACAAAATTCGTTTATTGCCTGTCTTCTCACACTTCGGAGCAAAACTTAACTGAATGAACCTTGAAGATTGAGTTAATCTTTTCTAGAAAAGAATTAAATTAGGAAGAAAACCTGCTAAAACTTTTGTCTGTCAGTCAGCATTTATTTGGCTCTCCTGTGGGTAGATTTGTAATGGAGAAACAGGAGCACTAGAAACCTTGCCTCATTCTTGTTTCAGAGAAAACCTAAAATCCCAGCTGGGATCCAAAACCTGTATGCACACAAATATCAGCAAATCTTAATGCTCTAGAGTACAGACTTCCTGACTTCAAAGTTGATTCATCATAGCAAAATTAAAACTATAACTTGGCAAAAAAGTGATCGACATTCTAAAGATTTGAAAGCATTGGCTGGGTGCAGTGGCTCATGCCTGTGATGCCAGCACTTTGAGAGGCTGAGACGGGAGGATCACTTGAGCCCAGGAGTTCAAGAACAGCCTGGGGAATGTGGGGAAACCTCATCTCTACAAAAAAAATACAAAAAATTAGGTGGGTTTGGTGGTGAGAGCCTGTAGTTCCAGCTACTCAGGAGGCTAAGGCGGGAGGATCACTTGAGCCTGGGGAGGTCAAGGCCTGCATGACAGAGCAAGACCCTGTCTCAAAAAAAAAAAAAAAAGAAAAAAGAAAAAAAATTGAAATCGTTAAACAAAATTATTTGTAACTTAAATTGACTTTTCAATACTCAATTCAAATTTGTAGGATAGCATCTTTATCATGAGGTAAGTCAGTATTACAGTTCCTAAGCCTAAATACTATCAGTGCCTTTCGTTTAAAATCTAGGTTTATCTGGAACTTTTGGCAACAGTCTTCGTTACGGCATATTTACCTGCTGCTGTTTCAGTACTTGTCAGCAAAAATCAAACCACCAGGGCTCCCTGTTTTTACCTCCCTCTGAGTCATTTCCTCTCCAATTCTCTCCTTTAAATATTATTGCTTCAGTCTCCAGTTAGTTTCCTCTGTATATTAGTTGAGTGCTTCTGCTTGAAAACAAAAGTTTAATTTTGTTTTTTATTTTGTTATTTTTATGAACATTTCTGTATTTGATTTTGTGATCACGTTTCCGTTACCTTGATTACTAATAGATCAGTGATTTTTTTGCAGTCTAATTAGTGATCGTATGTGTGACTAAAAGTAGGGGGAGGCTGGGTGCGGTGACGCACGCCTATAATCCCAGCACTTTGGGAGGCTGAAGTGGGTGGATCATGTAAGGTCAGAAGTTCAAGACCAGCCTGGCCAACATGGTGAAACCCTGTCTCTACTAAAAATGGAAAAGTTAGCCTGGCGTGGTGGCAGGCGTCTATAATCTCAGCTACTTGGGAGGCTGAGGCAGGAGAATCGCTTAAACATAGGAGGCAGAGGTTGCAGAGAGCTGAGATTGTGCCATTGCACTCCAACCTGGGCGACAGAGCAAGACTCCGTCTCAAAAAAAAAAAAAAGCTTTGTGTTGGGAATGGAAACTTTGGGCAGATTGCCAGATTATTTTAAATGATTTTATCTCTGTACCACTGGGCTAAATTCAAGTATCTTATCTGAAAATAGCACAACAGCTCTGGGGGCTGGCACTCGGGTAAGCTCTCCTTTCGCTTATGAAATGAAAAATTAAATTTGTCCAGGTAGATTTATTTGCTTCCTTTTGTCTTGACCAAGATTAGAGTTGTATAAATTGCCCTGATTTCCTTTTTGCCTTGACCAGCAGGCGGGCACGGCAGGCCGGTATTATGTGGCATTTCCAGTGTGTGTATATCTGGGATTCCTAGAGGATGAGAAATCTAAATTTTACACTGTTGTGTAAGTGCAGGTAGATGATAATATGATTAAACATGAGATTACAGTTGTTTCCCCCACTTCACAGAGTCTCCGGGACCATTATGGCAGTCAAGTGGACGGGTGGGCATTCTTCTCCTGTCCTCTGCCTGAATGCAAGTAAAGAAGGGCTGCTGGCTTCTGGAGCAGAGGGCGGAGATCTCACGGCTTGGGGTGAAGATGGAACTCCATTAGGACACACGCGGTTCCAAGGGGCTGATGATGTTACCAGTGTCTTATTTTCTCCCTCCTGTCCCACCAAGCTCTATGCCTCACATGGAGAAACCATTAGTGTACTGGATGTCAGGTCCCTCAAAGATTCCTTGGACCATTTTCATGTGAATGAAGAAGAAATCAATTGTCTTTCATTGAATCAAACGGAAAACCTGCTGGCTTCTGCTGACGACTCTGGGGCAATCAAAATCCTAGACTTGGAAAACAAGAAAGTTATCAGATCCTTGAAGAGACATTCCAATATCTGCTCCTCAGTGGCTTTTCGGCCTCAGAGGCCTCAGAGCCTGGTGTCATGTGGACTGGATATGCAGGTGATGCTTTTGCACAGAGTACTTGGGGAATTTGTATGACTGTGTAATTTCTTCTTATGTAAAGGTGATGCTGTGGAGTCTTCAAAAAGCCCGACCACTCTGGATTACAAATTTACAGGAGGATGAAACAGAAGAAATGGAAGGCCCACAGTCACCTGGTCAGCTCTTAAACCCTGCCCTAGCCCATTCTATCTCTGTGGCTTCGTGTGGTAATATTTTTAGTTGTGGTGCAGAAGATGGTAAGGTTCGAATCTTTCGGGTGATGGGAGTTAAGTGTGAACAGGAACTGGGATTTAAGGGCCACACTTCAGGGGTATCCCAGGTCTGCTTTCTCCCAGAATCCTATTTGCTGCTTACTGGAGGGAATGATGGGAAGATCACGTTGTGGGATGCAAACAGTGAAGTTGAGAAAAAACAGAAGAGTCCCACAAAACGTACCCACAGGAAGAAACCTAAAAGAGGAACTTGCACCAAGCAGGGTGGAAATACTAACGCTTCAGTAACAGATGAGGAAGAACATGGCAACATTTTACCAAAGCTAAATATTGAACATGGAGAAAAAGTGAACTGGCTCTTGGGTACAAAAATAAAGGGACACCAAAATATATTAGTAGCTGATCAAACTAGTTGTATATCTGTATACCCCTTAAATGAATTTTAAATCCAATAAAAACATTTGAAGAATTGTGGCAAAACTGTTTTTCAGATTAAAAAAAAAAGCTCCTGG